ATTCAAACTGACAACCGCTGCAACTTGGCACTGTTCCAAATCACTAACCGACGGGGGACCGACGAGTATTTTAATTGGTTTCTAACGTATTTTAATTGGTTTCGAACTTATAATAGAAAATTTCCCATCTCCTTACTTAACTCTAAGATTAGAATGGCAGATCTAAAAAAAAAAAGTCACTAAGGATTAGTTAAATAACTGCTCTACTTCAGACCAAAAAACACAGTAGCAAGTTACAAGGGTTTGTCAGTGGCCAGCAGAGGAGGAATACAAGCACCAGCTCTTTCTTTGAGAACATGGGTGGCTCTTAAAAGAGCCGTTAGGGTTGAGAGTTTGCAACCAACTCACTGTTTACTTAGCGCTGGTGTACTTGGTGACGGCCTTAGTACCCTCGGACACGGCGTGCTTGGCCAACTCCCCAGGCAGCAGCAGGCGCACGGCCGTCTGGATCTCCCTGGAGGTGATGGTCGAGCGCTTGTTGTAATGCGCCAGGCGGGAAGCCTCACCTGCGATGCGCTCGAAAATGTCGTTCACAAACGAATTCATGATGCCCATGGCCTTGGACGAAATGCCGGTGTCAGGGTGGACCTGCTTCAGAACCTTGTACACATAGATGGAATAGCTCTCCTTGCGGCTGCGCTTGCGCTTCTTGCCGTCTTTCTTCTGCGCCTTAGTCACCGCCTTCTTGGAGCCCTTTTTCGGGGCGGGAGCAGACTTCGCTGGCTCTGGCATAGCACTGTGTAGCTATAAAGCGCCAACGAAAAGGAAAAACAGCGTGAGCAGGGTATGACAAGGCGCTTTTATATAGAATCGCTTATGCAAATAAGGTGAAGAGTTGAAGTCTTGTGTCTGATTGGTAGTTATTCAGGGTAACGTCAGAGGTCAGGTCTGCCCAATCAGGATTCGCAAATCCAGAAGACGCACTACTATTGGTTGAAATTAAACTGCAGCCCTAACCAACAACACGTCTTCTTTTTCGCGCCCAATAGTGTTTATAAAAAGCGCCGCCTTTCCCGTTCACTTTGTGGTTGCTCGTAGTGAGTTGCGCTCGCTATGTCTGGACGTGGCAAGCAGGGAGGCAAAGCCCGCGCTAAGGCCAAGACTCGCTCTTCTAGGGCCGGTCTCCAGTTCCCCGTGGGCCGAGTGCACCGCCTGCTCCGCAAAGGCAACTATGCCGAGCGGGTCGGGGCCGGCGCGCCGGTGTATCTGGCAGCGGTGCTGGAGTACCTGACCGCCGAGATCCTGGAACTGGCGGGCAACGCGGCCCGCGACAACAAGAAGACCCGCATCATCCCGCGTCATCTCCAACTGGCCATCCGCAACGACGAGGAGCTCAACAAGCTGCTGGGCAAAGTCACCATCGCACAGGGCGGTGTCCTGCCCAACATTCAGGCCGTGCTACTGCCCAAAAAGACTGAGAGCCACCACAAGGCGAAGGGCAAGTAACTATCTGTACTAGTTTGTGGCAGCTCAAGTAAAATCGAGTCCAAACCAACGGCTCTTTTCAGGGCCACCCACGTCTTCTCTAAAAGAACTTAACATTTATTCC